TAATTTGTCTATACTGGCTTAATGTACAGGTTTAGACAGTGTGGGCCTGCCTTTCCCACTCTGGAAGGCATTGGGAGAGTCCCTTAGGCGATGTAATAGTACGCACGTGTGACATGCCCTAATCCTGGCATGTGGCAGGGGTCTGGAAAGGCTTTGCCTTAAACTAGGCATGTCTAATAGGGTTTAACGCAACCTGTGAATTTGCCCCTGCACAAGGTCAGCTTGTAGGTCAGTGGAATGCTGCACAAATTGCATTCTCCTCCAGACTGTAATTATACCTAGGAGAAAGCCATGTGCTGCCAAGTTCAGCTGACTCTAGATAGGGCGGAGATAAAGTGAGGGCTTGCTAACGTCCCTCAAAAACTGATTTTTAACAATCTGATATAAAACATCTCTTGTTTAAAAAAAAATGGTGATCTTGAGGTTTCTGAAGGAGCTTAGTGTAGGGGATGGTGACCAGCTGTTTCCTACCTTCCCTGAGAGCAGAAAAAGATGGTTCAAAATGGGAGCATGAGGAATTTGAGCCAAACATCAGGTAAAATAGTTCACTGCCAAAAGTCTCTTAATACTAGAAAATGACTTGGAGGATTATTACACATCAGGTAATATGCATATGAGGACAAAGAAGAATGAAAAGTGAGTATGATAAGGGATCATAGACTAGGAGTGGAATGAACAGTTTAATTTGTATTTACAATTAGCTGAAGTAGTGCTCTGTTGTATTGTTTGAGAGAAAATGGCTATAAATGTGTGCATTATCTAAATGTAACCTTTATAATGAAGTGTGCACATTCTTGTAAAGTAAGGTCTATACTTACATACGTGGACTTCTGGGCCAACCCAAAGGCAGAGGGATAAATTAGATGAAATTTGTAGGTTTCTTCAGTGCTAAGTGTTAAATGACTCCAAAATCCAATTCAACCAGAGTAACATTGGATAAGCAAAATCTTACAAATACTTACACTCTCCAGTAAATGTTTTCTGAACTATCTTTCCTGAACAGCCTGTAGTAGCCACTTTTCCCCCCAAGAACCTACATGGAATAAAATCAAGTTGGGAGCTACAGCCTGTAGTAGCCACTTTTCCCCCCAAGAACCTACATGGAATAAAATCAAGTTGGGAGCTTAAAGCATAAATTCCACTTTTCCCCCCAAGAACCTACATGGAATAAAATCAAGTTGGGAGCTTAAAGCATAAATTCTATCTACTGTCATTCATGCTACTTTATTCAACATAGTGCTGAAAGTCATAGAGACATTAATCAAGAGAGAGAAATAAAAGGCATCAAAGTTGGAAATTTGTATTCTTTTTTTTTTTTTTCTAATTTTAGATCATCAAATTGTTGGATGGAAAACGATCTCAAACTGTGGGAATCTTGATATCTAGTTTACATTTAGAAATGAAGGATATCCAACAGGGTAAGTCTTTTCTATCACTTTTGTTTTACTTTCTTATCCTCTTTTCTTTTTGGGTGCTTGGCAGCCATTTTCAATGTGGATGACTCCGTGGTTGATCTGGAGACCCTGGCAGCCTTATATGAAAACGTGAGTGTCAAAGACTTACAGAGCTAGTATTTTTTTTTTGGTTTTGTTTTCTATTTTGATACAGAGAGCCCAAGAGGATGAGCTGGTTAAAATAAGAAAGTATTACGAGACATCCAAAGAAGAAGAACTGAAGCTGCTGGATAAACCTGAGCAGTAAGGATACTTAACATTTTTCTGTTAGGCCATGAAGGTAGATGACACATTTTCTTTTTTACAGATTTTTACATGAGTTAGCCCAGATTCCTAATTTTGCTGAACGTGCCCAGTGCATAATCTTCAGATCTGTCTTTTCTGAGGGTATCACCTCCTTGCACAGAAAGGTAGAGATCATCACGCGAGCTTCTAAGGTATGTTTACTGTCTAATTTAAAAGATAGCCTAGCTCCGTAATAACTGGTGTTTGCCATCACAGGACTTGCTGCACGTGAAGAGCGTGAAGGATATTTTAGCTCTCATCTTGGCTTTTGGAAATTATATGAATGGAGGAAATAGGACTCGGGGACAAGCCGATGGATATAGCTTAGAAATTCTGCCCAAACTCAAGGATGTCAAAAGTCGGGTATTTATTTTTCATAATAAGTTCCCATGATCGATTTTCATGTACATTTCTCTTTTAAACCTAGGATAATGGGATTAATCTGGTGGACTACGTTGTTAAGTATTACCTGCGTTACTATGATCAGGTAAGAAATGGTATTACGTGGAAAAGTTTCACTATAATGTACTTTTGTTTACCATATCTCTTAGGAAGCTGGAACAGAAAAGAGTGTTTTCCCCTTGCCGGAACCACAGGATTTCTTTCTGGCCTCCCAAGTCAAGTTTGAAGACCTCATAAAAGATTTGAGAAAACTGAAGAGGCAACTAGAAGGTAATAGGAACTGTTCTGCTATTATGATAATATCCTAAGTCTAATTCTAAATTTCTCTTCACAGCAAGTGAGAAACAGATGGTGGTGGTGTGCAAGGAGTCCCCAAAGGAGTATCTCCAGCCTTTCAAGGACAAACTAGAGGAGTTCTTCCAAAAAGGTAGGAAGCTTTGTCAGCCGCACATACACGTGAAAAATTTTTAATCATGATTTATCTTTTACAGCCAAAAAAGAGCATAAGATGGAAGAAAGTCACTTGGAGAATGCACAGAAAAGGTAAGCAGCTCTGATTTGGCCCCAGTTCTTTCCCTCATTCCATTTTCCCCCCTACCTGTTGCAGTTTTGAAACAACAGTACGATATTTTGGGATGAAGCCAAAGTCTGGTGAGAAGGAGATCACACCCAGCTACGTGTTTATGGTGTGGTATGAGTTCTGCAGTGACTTCAAGACAATTTGGAAACGGGAGAGTAAAAACATATCTAAAGAAAGGTAAGGTTCAAAAAAAGATTTTAATGCCTCCTTCTCCCCTGTCTTTTCCCTATTTCTATTTCAGATTGAAAATGGCTCAGGAATCAGTCAGCAAGTTGACTTCAGAGAAGAAAGTGGAGACAAAGAAAATCAATCCCACTGCTAGCCTGGTGAGATATATTTTTCAACATAATCTAACGATAAATGATACATTCATTTTTTTTTCCTTAACAGAAAGAAAGACTGCGTCAGAAGGAAGCCAGTGTGACCACTAACTAAGATGAAGACACATGGAAATGATGGCACTGGAGGTGGAGGACCTTGCACGCATACTCTTTGTGACCACAGGGTTGCAGGACGTTCTTGAAAGATGTGTCACTAAATGTTTGTTTTTGCTCATCTCTTTCTGAGGTCATCTGCAGAGAGTGCCCCATGCCTTCTTTAAGAAGTCCCTCATTAAGCCGCAGGAACAATGGAAAACTATTTAAGGGAACATTGCAGAAATATTTGATGACTGTTTCTTGTGGAAGCCCAAAGTCCACTCTAAGAGCAGAAGAAATACCAAAATGTTTCCAAAATTTTTTTAAAAGCTGAGATTTCCAGCTTTATAACCAAAGCTTGATATATGTCACATTGTCACAGAAGAGAGAAAAGATCATTGAGGACAGTTGCCTTGGGAGAGTTCAAGTCTTTGTCGTTACACACTGCTGTTTTGATTATTGGTCTTAGTTTTGATCCTGTTGCAGCAAAATCCTGCAGCATCTTTCTCTCCAATAATGTTGCAACTCACCAAAACTATTCTTGAAGAGGTCCAAGAACATGTATTATCCAGACTAAAAAAATGATTTTTTGTTGTTATGGTTTACGTGATGAAAAGGAGAAAAAACAGAATCATACCTGGGTGGAGAGAGGGAGACAAATAGCCATAAACTTCATCCTGGAGAACAAGTTACCATGCAAGGAGTTGACATCAGTTGTTCAGTGAGGCCCATTCTTGTTTTTACATCGGTCCTTTGTGGTTTTTCTGGGCCAGCAGAGATTCTGCACCCCAACTCCCAGGAGAAAATGTAATACCTGAGCAAGCACAGCCTTGGGTGTGCTTGGACAAGAGACCCAGCGGCAGAGCACCTTTTACATTTTGGACCGTTCATGAATGGACAATGTTGTGTTGATACGCAGCCGAGTTCTACGTTATGTGCTGTGACTGTGCAGCTGGACGACCCCCATCCCCAGGAGGCAGTTTCCAGACAGGAGAGCAAATGCAACTCACAGCACCTGCTCATGACCTTGGCTGATAGGCATGTGAAGTAGGATGAAGCAGGACTCTTTAATGTCAAAAAAACTGAAGGGCAGAAAAAAGGTTCCTTACATCAAAATGAAAGTAATTACATTAATAGAAAACTTCCAAGTGGAATATTGTTCACAGGCAGCTCTTTCTGACCCTGGCTCTTGAGTCACATAAGGAAACCACCTTTGACCTCTCTGACACTTTTGTCTTTAAGCCACGTCTCTGAAATCTTGTGAGGGGTGAAGAAAGAGGACTGGAGATGAATGGACAATATGATCAAAGACTCATTTTTAGGCCTTGAAGAGGCCGAGCTTTCTCCCCCCAATTGGTGGAGGACAGTCCAGAGATGAGCAGAAATCTTAAATTCCTTCCTGATCCAGCCTCCACATGTGGCCTGCCCCTTGCCCCAGCATCTTTCCAGAACCCCTGGACTTGCCAGGTGCCTGAGCATCTTCCCAGGATATGCCTGCCAGCCAGCAGCCCCTCAGGAATGCTTCTATAATAGATCCAGTAATGAAAGCAGCACCATATCCTAATCTAATGTCAGCTTCGAGAATGAAGACTGCAGTCAGGATCAAATCAAGTCACAGAAGCCATATTCATGCAGGTGCTAACCGCCTTTTCTACTGGTGCAACTGAAAGGAATATGGTAACATGGTTGGATTTTTAAAATTCACAATGAAGGAACGAGACAAGCAAAACAGAAAAGCCGAGAAGGAACATGCATGACTAAAAAGGCTTGAAGTTGCTTGTGAGCAACAAGCTTTTTATGCTGCTTTCTTACATAGTTTCTCTTCATTTTCACTTAACTCTGAAGACAACCAAAAGAACGGATCAATTAAAAACTAATTCCACTTATAACCATCATATGCTCCTTCTAGTGTTATCATGCACAAGAAAAGTGCCAGTTTTACCCATGCCATAGAAATCAGCTCTTTTGAGTTACATGGGGCCAGCAGAAGTCTCAATCCTTATAGGCTTGATGGTGAGAGCAGCGGGAGGTTTGAGGTGTACTCATTGCAGTCCAGTTTGGTCTCTAAATAGGATGCTTACGAGAAATCAGTGAAGGTAAGCAGGGCTGCCACTGTGGCCACGTAACCCTTCAGGAACCAGTGCTGAAGAATAATGAGTGAGAACACTTAATTTGAGAGTTAGACAAATACAGCCCACTTTGGATTTCATCCTAGTGAACAGACTAAAACTTTGCAGTAAAATACCTATTTCTACAAAGCAAGGTTTGCCTGCCTCGGTTGGGGAAACCTAGTGGTTTTGTCACACTAGTCGATGTATGATGTTAGTGTTGTAAGACACCATGGCAGAATCTTCATTATTCTCACCTATTCTGAACCCTGCGTCATGTATCTGGGATGCCCCCTCCCAAGTCCACCAATGTACCACGTTGCTGACACAGCCTTCATTTTTAACTCAAATTGATGCTCAGTAAAGGTCAATGACAATTTGTTCAAGGAAGTTCATCTAAAATAATCTGGAGGCCTTGAAAATGATCCCTCTAAAATGCTGTTGAGCTTGTGTTCAGTGTAGCAGGAGGATCTGAACTTTTCCTGGAGAGGAGGTGATCGGGATGCCATTTGGCAGCTTAAGCACATCCTGCCAGCAGGCTTTAAGTGGCTGTTCTAGGCATAGCCCTCCCTGAACTAGAAAGGAGAGTAACCAGTTTGCTATGCTGCGTCTCACCAGACACACCTGACTTAGTAGTAACTCTAAGAACCCTTAACTTACAAACAACTTTGTCTCCTCTTAGACAATATTCATTAAATCTGAGGACACAGTTTGACAGTAGTTCAGATTCTTGCATGAGCAATTGACAGCATCAGAGCACACAATATCATAAGTTACATAAATTACACAAAGTACATCATAAATTACACTACAGACACATTAGGTAAAAAGCATCAGGCCCGGGCCGGGCGTGGTGGCTCATGCCTATAATCCCAGCACTTTGGGAGGCCAAGCAGGGGCGGATCACGAGGTCAGGAGATTGAGACCATCCTGGCTAACACGGTGAAACCCCATCTCTACTAAAAATACAAAAAATTAGCCGGGCGTGGTGGTGGGCGCCTGTAGTCCCAGCTACTCGGGAGGCTGAGGCAGGAGAATGGCGTGAACCCGGGAGGTGGAGCTTGCAGCTAGCCGAGATCGCGCCACTGCACTCCAGCCTGGGCGACAGTGAGACTCCGTTTCAAAAAAAAAAAGCATCAGGCCCATGAAGTATCAAAAACCAGGTTAGGAGGTGTGCTGTATGGCTTTTATCTCAAGAAGTGGCAGCTTACTGGGGAAAAAGAAATAAGAAAAAGTGTGGCCAAGCAGAAGTGGATGTTTATGATGACGGTGGGGGCCCAGAAGTCATAGGTGATGGTCCTACTGCCCAACAGTTGCCTTTTGAATCCTTATGTTGATGATGGTGTCTTTCTACACACTCACTGCAACTACTCAGGAATTATAAAGATTTTCTGAAATCTGAGAAGTGGAATAAGGAAACCCAGTGGAGCTATTACACTTTTAAATGTTCTAGCCAAAACAAATTGCCAGTATGGTTGAGGAATTGAATATCAGATGGCATGCAGTCTCCCCTCCCCTCCCCTATCAAGGACAGTAGAAGCTGCAAACCTCTTCTCAGCCTCCTTCAGGCACCTCCTGTTTTCATAAGCACCATGAAGAATGGTGTTTCCTAAATGAAAAGTTCAGATACTGCTGGTAAAGAAACTGGAAAAACTGAAGGAAGGAATAAAATATGTTGGTGGTATTAACACCTCCAGTAAGATAAGTCATTGGTACGGTTTTTCTAAGGGCCGCAGTGAGATGTAGCAGAAGAAATATGTTTATTTTGGGCAAAGATTTGCTTATTGGCCTGGGATTGCACATTTTCTCTATGATGTTTGCAACAGAGAAATTTTCATTTTAATGATACTCTTCCTTTCTTGAAAGTTACATGTCCTCATTTCTGTTTCTGCTTCTCCCTTGGCCAGTGTCATTGATGCAGATCATTGCATACAACAGCACAGCAAATTGCGCCAAGTCAGTGTGTGAATGGGAATTAGCAATGCACGCTTGCAGGCTCTTTTTCCAGGAACCAGGCTGTAACATTGACCGGGGAACCTCTTCATTCCCTGACATACTAAATTGGTCAATTTTGTAGTACTCATCTCCATCCACAAAAACAACAAAGATAAAATCAATTTGGAGCTTTATATGACAAAAAGGAAGAAGTCCAAAAATATATAGCCTTCCCCCCTCCCACATATCTGATCCAAATATTAAATATCTGATTTTATAAAACAGTTTAAATTGTCTTTTTAAATTGCTAACAAGCATCAGTTATATTTGAGCTTCATTTTTCTTTTATCCTGTCTGTCCTAATAAAAACAAAAATGGCCAAAAAGTGGAGAGGAAAGAAAAAGCTTCCACTTTTTAAAATTTGTTTTGTATTAGTTATTTTACCTTTAGGGACCCTACAACTGAAGAGAGTGGAGAGAATAAAGAAGTGAACTTTCATTCATGTCTGCTACTTTGACCTCATAAAGAAATCTGCAACACAGATGAAACCAGTCTGTGTGGCCAAGCTGATGGGATTTGAAAAGAGTGGATAATTTTTAGCCTTTCCAAAATGCAAATAACTTGGATATATTTCCATTTTCCAGCTATAGAGAGAAACAATCCAGCTGCCTGGAAACTGTTATTAGTATAGAAGTGGCTTAAAGAAAAGCATCTTCAAATACTTGACTTAGCATATCTTTCTTCTTTAGACTTACATAATGATATTCATCTCTCCATTAGCAATTGAATCCAGGCATAACCGGGCTCAGTTACACAGCTTGTCTGTGACTGGGAAGCCCATTTTGTGTCATTTCTGCACACCTGTCCGCTGTTGACACCTTATTAGAGGCACTGCATTTTGGTTTCACAATTCTTCATCTCCCTTCCCAAGGAATGGGCAATCTACTGAACTTCCAGATCAATGCTTTGTTGGAAAGTGATGAATTTAAGAGAGTTTTAACATGTCAAATTTGAAGCCAATTCAGTATCCTTATTTGTTCCAAGACTCTTAACCAATACTGTGATATAAAGTTAGGATTTGGGAAACGTGTAGTTAACAACTTGGAAACATGAAGATATTAAAATGGCAGCTGGCTAACTGTCTCTTAAGCCACTATGCAATTTCTACCAATGGAGAGATTAGGGAAGCAAATTAAGCCTCATTCAGTAGGTCTGCTGTCTGGTGGAACTTACGGAACTCATTTCCTCCTCTATCCCCAGCCCTTCTCCTAACTATGGTGATAACCAGGGCCATAGAAGACCTTTTCTCTCTTACCTTTCTCTGATAGGATCGTGTCCTTCAGTCAAGAGCTCATGTGAACTCCAGACTTTATATTACATCTCTGAAGTTCTTGATGTGGGGAAGATTGACTTTTATTCCATTTTTATATGAAGGTGTTAGATATAGCCATCAATTTATTTTTCTACATTCCCTCTACGCTTATGTAATTTTCTATTTTTAAATCTTCTCTTAAATATACTGAGAATCTCTAGTCTCCTTTTCTAAAGGCTGATCCAACTACACTTGTGGGCTATTTTTCCAAGCTTTGTGTGAAACTTGATGACATTGGGCCAGCAAAATGCAAAGAAGACTATAGTTTCAGGCAGAAAATCACGTCCAAAGAATTTGGCATGGATTAAACAACCTCTACCACACTATAGCTCTCACATAGGCTGAACATTTTCCTAAATTCTACCTGTGCAGACACTGAGGGGCTCTCTACCTTTGAAACTATGAGAACGTCTTAAATTAATATGAATATTTCTCTCCATGTATAGTGTGAGCTGCCAATGCATTATCTTAATACATCAAGAAGGAAATCAGATTTCAGGCACACATTAGCAATTGTTTGTTAATGTCCTTGGCAAACGTGTACCTGCTTTCCTTCATTGTTCTCTTCAGGGGCTTTCTTCCACTTTCCTCTTATGAAACGAATGTGTTTTTGACTGTTAACTGGGTTCGCTTTCCAGATCTGTCTTTCCCAAATGAAAGGTTAGTCCCATAGACCACTGGCTATTCAGGGAAATTACTCTCTACCTCCCCATGACATGGATGATAAGTGTTGAGGGATGAACACTCTGGAAACTCTTAGCATGGATTTTGAATTCCAGATTTCTTTATAGGAGATGTATAAAAAGGAGTTTATAGCATACAAAAATTATACTGCTCTTCCCAGTAAGGGACTAAAAGGACATTTGAAATCTTTACATTTTAGATGTTTTTGTGAATTATAAATATCTCCTTTTTCCTCGCTTCATGCTAACTTGTCTCTAGATAAAATCTTATTTCTTCATACATTGGACCACAAGGCATAAAGAAGGTAGCTCAGCGCCACTGAGATTGTGTTCTGCATAATATTTGGAAGGCTTCCATTTCCATTGAAAACAAATCCATGAGTGAGAGGGAAAGTCTAGTATCAATTCTTCTGTTTGCTCGCAATGACACAAATAGGTTTTGGGGATCTACCTAAGGGATAGGTCTACTCCAAAATTATTAAATTTATAATTGTGCAATTCTGTAATTTCCCAAGGCATAAGTAATATGACCCTACTGTCAGCTAGATGTCTTATCTTCAAAGAGAGTATGCATTAATAAAAAGAACTTCCCTTTAAAGAACCAATCTAAAATACTAAAAAGGCAGAAACTTTTAAAATTAGAAATTGGATAATTTTTAAGAATCTTTAGAGAAAACATTGGTTTATCATAGTCTTTTTCTTTCATTGAGTTTTCATTTAGACTAGCATGGCAAGCAGGGTGGCCTTGGACTTTGATTTAGGGGATCGTGCTTTGGCCTGGAAAATAAGCACTGGCCTGCATGCCTAGAACCTGAGTGAAGGCAGTCAACATCCTAGTATGAATCAGACCTAGCAGAAATGTAAATTATTTCAAGTACTTCAGGGTTTAGTTTTCTTAGTGACACCCTGGACCCTGGATGCTGCTTTCTAAAGTGCACCTGATCCATGCAGTTTTATGTCTTCATATAACTGGTATCTTGTGAGTTTGCAAGCAATGGGATGAGCAAGAAAAAAAGGACGCATGGAGGAGAAAAATTTGAACGAGGCTAGTGCAATGTTTTGCTGATAGATTACATTGTTAGGGAGCTGGTGATTTTTTGCCATGGTCGTATCGTGGACAGCTTTTCCGTGGAAATTCAAGGCATCTGTATTAGGCAAATGTGAGTGCCCTTGATCTTGTATTGATCAGTGCCAATGTACTGGGAAAGCAGGTACCCCAGTGAAACTGGTCTGTGCTTGGTTTAACAGCTCCAACAATTTCAGATCCATGGGGCTGCTTGACCATAGACCCTGTTTACTCCATGCCTGTTCAAAAGTCATTTTGACTTCTAGCTTTGTTTCACTTTCTTCTTTCAATACTTCTGTTTCCTCGTCCTTTTCCTTCATATTCCATGGCTATTTCTTTCCTACTTTACAGTTTCCCCCAGACCCAGATTTTTTCACACCTCTGCATCATAGACAACTGAGTAGCTCCCTTGGCCCCTCCTCCATCCTCTCACACCCTGTGCTCCGTTCCTCAGCCGTTTGGACAGGGAGCTCCGCTGTCACCAAGGAGCCCATGTGAGACACACTGCTGTGACTGCCTCTTGTTAATGTCAGCATCACCTCATCACTTAAGCAAAAAGGAAAATCCATAAAAGAGATGGAAAATACGTCTCTTTTTATTTTATTTTAAGAAGATTGGGCGGGGTGGGGGGGGGGTTCTTATTCTAGGCCTTCTCAATTTCTCATAGATTTTACCTTAAACTAATTAAGGCCATTCTCTTGATAAATTTGTACATCAGACCGGGTCACCAGCTATGATGCAGAACGCCAGATTTTTGAATCTCAAGTAACTTTCTGTGGTGCTGGACAAATTGACTTAATTCTGTGCAGGCAAACACTTTGAATCATAAGGATTTTTATTGCCGCTCCATTCTTACTACTATTCATGATTCAAACATCTACCCCTGTTCTGAATCAGGATGTTGACACTTCTTGGTTATTTTCAGATGAACAGTAACTGCTACACTCTTGAAAGCACTTAAAAGTGCAAGCATGTCCTAAATAGCCATTTAACCTGGTAAAACATAGGCTTTTCTGTTTAATTAAGTATTAGACCAGTCTGTAGATATAATCTGAAAAGATTGTAGGCAGTAATGAAGACAGTTGGGGAAAGGAGAAGGCCCTTTAAAGACATGAAACCTTACACGCTCTTGGGATATTTTTAAGCATAATAAGCTCATTGGATTCAGGTATTTTTCCCTTTGCATTTTTAAAAATACGTATTTCTAATTTGTTTGCATATTTAATTTTGTCAAAGCTGAGAAATGCTCATGAGTTGAATTTATAAATGTCATTTGCAACCAAATGAAGTATTTATTTTTAAAAAGAGAGTGAAGGAACCAACACTGATTTGTACATAATAAAAATGTGTGTATTATATATATATATTTTTTCCTCCTTGACAGTACTTGGTCACAATATCAAGTGTATTTTTGTACATAATATATATTGATTAGAAAAACGTCAATTGTCTATTCAAAAAATTCTATCTCTGTGATAGATTATATTTATCCTAATCTGTTGATACCTCTGTTAATTTGTTTTAAGAGAATTATATTTTTTGGAATTTACAGAGAATTGCATTCATGGCTTTCAATTGTAAATATGCTAAGGGTATTTTAATAAATCTTGGTTTCATGTCCATCTGGTGTGCAATGCAGATTTGTTTTCAGGAG